TATGAAACAAGATATTTTATAGTTTTAGTCTGTTGTTGGACTAGATCATGTGCTTTGTGCTCTTATTACCGTATTAGTCACAGTTTCCCAAAGGGACATGTATGCCTCCATTATTTCCACCCCTTCACCTTCTCTCCTCTTTCCTTCTAAGTACACACTGTTTTTCATATGCTAACTTCCAGTGACTCACTAAGGCCCAGTTCAAGGGCTATTTCCCTTTGAGGAGCTTTTCTTCTTGACTTTTAGGTGCAATCTAGTGCTGTCATTTATACTACTGTCTCCGTACATTGGTCACATGGTATTTGATTACATGTCCTCTAACTACTCTGTTCACTCCTTAAGGATGAGGCCATTATCCAATTCATCCCTGTATTCCAGTGTCTGAAACAAGGCCAGATACCTACTAAATGCGTAATAAGTGTTTGTTGAATTCACACTTGGTAAAGAAATTTTTTGAAAGGAAGGATTCTTAGGGTCCTAACTATAATTTCTTCAAAGGGGAAGGGTAAATTGTGAGACTGTTTGTATATATTTTTTGTTTATATGTTTTTGTTGTTGTTATGTTGTTATTTTTATTTATAAAATGATAGATCTGTGGGTAGGTTCTGAGAAATGAATAGCTTGTATTTCCTTTTTTATGAAAGAAGAACAAAATGAAGTTCAAGTGGAAAGTATCTCCAGAAAGTTTAACATTTTCTTATTAACCAACTCATTGATTGGCATGTGAAACTTGAGATATTTTATATAGCACTTTTTAAATGAGGATCTAGCTTCACTTATCATACAACACATTAAATAGCAGGTCATGTCATATAGGGATTTAAGGATCATGAGCACTAAACAAAGGCATATTTTTTTCTTTTTTATTGGTTATAGTAAATACACAATTTATTATTTATTTATTTATTCATTTTTAACCTTTTAAAGGCTTTAGAACTTAAGAATCTGCCTGGTGAGTTCAACTCTGGGAATCAACCAAGCAACAGAGAAAAAAATAGATACCGAGATATTCTTCCATGTAAGCTAAAAATAGTTTTGATTATTTTCCTGTTTACATTTAGAAAAAGTGCAAAGGGCACTGTATGGCTTTTTGTATGAGACATTTTGGCCTGTGACCATGATAAAGGGTTCTGGTACATAGCACTGGGTGATCTGGGCATATTCTAAGATATGTGCTACATATGAGAGAGTCAGGTCCTCTGTTTTCTGGTACATCCTTCAGCCACTGTTACAGGGTCCTTTACAGCAGTCCTTCAGCCTTGTTCTCATATATTGCTGCTTCTCAGAGCATGAGCCTTCCAAAACATAAAATCCAATAGTCTGAGTCATACACCACTTTTGGTACCCGAAGCCTTAACCACCTTCTCTGGCTATTTTGTTTAGACACGCGAAAAAAGAGCTATTTGCATCCTTCATCCTGGACAATAAAGCTGTTAATCTGCTCTCCAACAGGAGGCTGCCTTTTGATTGTCTCCACAGAGCCTTAACATTGCTTCCCTGTGTTGGATGGGAGGGTAGTGGCACCTTCTGTCCTCCTCACTCAGTTACTCTTAGGAGTTATCCATCTCAGGCCATTCAAAGAGCAGAATCAAAACACAGCAATGCAATTTTAATCTTAGGCAGGATATCTCATTCCATAACTCACATTCCTTTCAAAGTCAAAGTTTTTCAAAACTAAATTTACTATTTTACTTCCTCCAACTTGACCCTCTTCTTATATTCTATATCTTATGTAATCACCAAGTTCAAACCAGAAAACAGGGAGTCAGTTGATTCTACCTCCATAATACCTCTGGAGTCCTCCCCCATCTCTCAGTTCCCACTGCTGCTGACTTAGACTGAGCCCATTTTACCTCTCAGCTGGTTACGTTCTTCTTTACTGCCTCCCTTTCTGATCATTCACAAAAGCTACTGAGATTTTCTTAAAATGCAAGTCAGAACATGTAGCTCTTCTTTTAAAGCTCTTTCTTGGCTCTTTGTTACTATCATGGTACAGTTGTTTAACATGGCCTAAGAATTTCACCTGTTTGCCTCTCTAGCCTTAGCTCTCCCACAAAACTTCTTTTGGTATCTAGAATTCATAATTCTTTTCTTATTTGTTGGTTTTTATGCCTCTTAACCTGCAGTTCTTGAAAGAACTACTCATCCCTTCTTTGCTGAGGCAGTTCCTGCTATCTTTCTTAACCAGCTCCAATAGGCTTTTCTTATTTTCCTCAAAGCTAGGTTTGGTGTTTTTCCAGTAGTCTCACAGCATCTTGTAACCACTCTCCCCTTCTACCAAACCATATTTTAATTATTTTCACTTTTGTTTCTCCTACTAGACTTGAGATAGTTATTATAAAAACCAGAGTGGAACACAGTGACTGCGGTCACTAGATAAATACCTTCATGTTTAGTTGGTTTATTAGAATTGAAACTAACTTTATGATGATAAAAAACAAGTACATATCCAACATGGTTAAAATAAGCTATTCTGTTATCTTCTGTGGGGAGAGTGTGGAGAAGTGCATTGATGAATACTTCTGAAATCAGAATAATGAACCATGATTAGACATTTTAATAAATAATACTAATAATTTGTTGCTTCTCCAAAATGTCAAAGGTCCAAATTTTATAATTTCTATTTCTGCATGTGCAGTTTGCCCTCAAGGAGACTAAAAGCAAACATGCCTTAAAAATTAGCCTCTCGGGATTGTAAGAAGCTCATTTTACAATAGAAGGTACACATAATATTTGATCTGACTTGAAGTTTTTATTCTGGATATCAAAAGAGTTACAACTAAGAAATTCAAAGATAATAAAAATAATGTTAAATCATTAAAGTAAGGGAAGTTATGTAAAACTTTTGGCTTTTCATAAAAGAAAAGAAACTATAATTCAACCATATTCTTTTTAAAGGCCCATTGGTATATCTACCTCATAACGCAGTGTAATCTAATCTGAAACTCAGCCAACTTAAGTGGCCATCATAGAAAGCTCTGTGGTTTTTTTAATCACACATTTCTTGACTTTATAGAAAAGGTTCCTGAAGACTCATATTAAGAAAGCTAAAGAAGTAATTTATTTGTCGTCTTCAAATGCTGAGAACACTAAATAGATGAATTCACACACCTTTGAACACTGCAAATATAGGGAACCTTCACTTTGCATGGCCCCAATATGCTCAAATATCAGTTACTGTGTTTAGCTAAATAACACCAGTCCCACAGTACAATTCACATTTTAGTTACCACAATATATTCACTGCAAGTAATTGCCTAAAGTAGTAAGCATCTTTGCTGGCACTTTAGTCCACAAGTCCCTATGTAAATAACAGATGTGCATCATGACCAGTGACTAATAAATGTTACTTCTTTCAAAATATGTCAGTGATAGGTAACTGTGAGCCTCTTATTCAGTTCACACACAGCAAAGCATGTGATTGTATTGTCTCCTTGTCTCTCAATGGTAAACCCCTATGACCTTTTACCAAAATGTATAATCAAGAGAGAGATTTGGCTGAGAGAGATGAAACTGCAATAAAGGGATAAAAAGTGATAATGTTGGAAATGAAATTTGAATGGAGTTATAGAAGAACTAGCTGACCAGGGACATGCTGACACTGCTACTGCTCAAAAGACCCTAGAGCTGCAGCCTAAGGCACCTGTGGAAGGGGAACTTACCGACATGAATGACCAAAGTGCTTGTGAGGAAAAGGATAAAGGCAACCTAGGGGAAGCAATGATGGTAGAAAACTTGACATTAAAGAAACTTTGGAGCTATTTCACAGCAATATAAGTGCCAAGGATAAAAGGTGGAAACTGATCCAGACTTGGAAGTTAGCCTAGACATAGAAAAAATGCTCACTCTGTATTGTAAGTTATACAACAAAAAGAAGAGGCAAACACTGTTCAAACTACTCTGGGTAAGTTTTTTTTTTTTTTTTTAACAAATTAATTATCTACCAGATGTTTCTGTTTCTGTAATAGATGATTCAACACGCGTTCCTCTTGGAAAAAGCAAGGACTACATCAATGCTAGTTATATTAGAATAGTCAATTGTGGAGAAGAGTATTTTTATATCGCTACTCAAGGACCACTGCTGAGCACCATAGATGACTTTTGGCAAATGGTGTTGGAAAATAATTCAAATGTTATTGCCATGATAACCAGAGAGATAGAAGGTGGAATTATCAAATGCTACCATTACTGGCCCATTTCTCTGAAGAAGCCATTGGAATTGAAACACTTCCGTGTATTCCTGGAGAACTACCAGATACTTCAATATTTCATCATTCGAATGTTTCAAGTTGTGGAGAAGTCCGTAAGTTTTTAAACATCAGTATTAGATATATGTGTCTTTCTCGCTCTGTTTCTTTCTCTAACAGACGGGAACTAGTCACTCTGTAAAACAGTTGCAGTTCACCAAGTGGCCAGACCATGGCACTCCTGCCTCAGCAGATAGCTTCATAAAATATATTCGTTATGCAAGGAAGAGCCACCTTACAGGACCCATGGTTGTTCACTGCAGTGCCGGCATAGGCCGGACAGGGGTGTTCCTATGTGTGGATGTCGTGTTCTGTGCCATCGTAAAGAACTGTTCAGTAAGTGTGTGAATCAAGCAGATACACTGATGGATCATACAAAATTACTGTCATCTTATTACAGTTCAACATCATGGATATAGTGGCCCAAATGAGAGAACAACGTTCTGGCATGGTTCAAACGAAGGTAAGCTTTCACCACATACATAATAATAAGAACATTCTGTTGTTTTTTATATATATGTATATAGGAGCAGTATCACTTTTGTTACGATATTGTGCTTGAAGTTCTTCGGAAACTTCTGACTTTGGATTAAGAAAGACTTCTGTTGCCTCTCACTTGAAATTACCAAGTGGGTTTGCACCTCCTCATAAAGAACATGTTTGCACTGTGCTGAAGGGCTTTGCTATGCATACAATCTGCTTTCTTGGTTTATCAGTTTATTTTCTTTCTAAAAGCTCCCTGAAGGGCAATATCATTTGGCTTGGGGTGATCAGTGTTTACTTATTGATCTTGCTAGACAATATCAAAATAACTTCCCACATTTTCCAGTGAAACAGATGTTACATAAAACGATTGCAGCTTGGCTATTTGGTTGAAGGGATTACAGAGCCCAATAAAGGATTTAAAATATATTCATTAAGATTTTATTTGGAAAGGTGGCTGGAGAGAGCTGAGGATTTCCAGGACTTTGTAAGTTCTTATTCTGGGAGAACATAAGGCCAATAATCATGACCTCTTCCAGGCATTTTTAAGACAGATGTCTATTCATGTTCTTTAGCTAGAGCCTGTACTTTTTGCTGGCATTTGAATAACCCAGTTTAAAAAGAGTCCAGTTAGGGTGGACTAACTTTGGACACAAATTGGCTTCCATTTCCTACATTTTCATACTGCTGCCTTCCTACAGCTGCTAGACCAAGACCTGTTGGTCTGGGAAGCATTTCATGGATAGGGAGAGCTCCTCTCGGTGAACAGTCCAAAACTAAAATAGATGTTTATATAGAAAGCCCAAGAGGAGACTTTTGCCATGCCTGAGTTCTTTCCTATCCCACCCTAACACTTAACATATTACTTAGTCTGCTTTGTTAAAAGCAAGTATTACCTTTAACTTGCCTCTTACTCTTTGCCCTTTAGCTAACTAATAAAGTTTGATATAGGCATTATTATATAATTCTGAGTCATTCATGGTATCTCTCATGTTTGATGTATTTTTCAAACTAAGATCTATGATAGTTTTTTTTCCAGAGTTCCATTAAATCATTTATTTCCTTTACTTTCTCACCTCTGTTGAAACATTTAGAAACTGGATTTGGGAACCCAATTTTGGAAAACCAGATTCATAGTCATGAAAATGGAAACTTCCATATTCTGTTTTTGAAAAGATGTGGCCATTATTACAGTAATTTTATTATAGGACTTTGCCTCGTACAATTAATAGTGATATTTTGGACAAGGAGTTCTGGTGACAAGCTATACCTAATTATAAGCTATAAAACAATAGATATGAGTGTTTGTACAGTTTAACTCAATGGAGATCAGAATATTCTATGTATTGAGAAAATGTTTAATATCAATCTATAAATCTTGAATTTCTAAGAGGCTTATTTTGTTCTTTTGGCTGAATGAGTATATTTGAATTGGTTGAATAATTAATAATTCTCATTGTAAAAATAATTATATGCCAAAAATATATTTGATGTTAAATCAAATAGATGATTCTGTTTACATTGTTCATATGAATAATAATCTGTGTTAATTTCATTTTGATAATTGGCCTTTAATATTTGTATCTCTAATTTTATTTTCTCTCTGTTACTGTAAAATAATAGCTATAATGTATAACAATTTTCTTCAGAAGAATTCTATGCTATTATTAAAATAAAATATTTACTGTGTATTGCCTGAAGTATTTTTATTTATCTGGGCCTT